AAATTGAGACTCTCTTCTTGTATATTAGTAGCATTAAAGGAGAAAAACTGGAAACTTGTGTGTTTCTGCCACCCGATTCAGTTATTTAGCGTCCCGTCCCTACACCACCTAAATTACATCAGATGTCCGCAAGGGGCACTATTACACGTTGCTGTATTCAGACCTAGTCTAGAGCTTGACCAATTGATAACAAAACCAATACCTTTTTTTTTAAATGGAGTTTCGCTCTGTCGCCCAGGCTGGAGTGCAGTGGTGCGATCTCGGCTCACTGCAACCTCTGCCTCTTGGGCTCAAGCAATTCTCCTGCCTCAGCCTCCTGCGTAGCTGGGATTACAGGAGCATGCCACCACGCCTGGCTATTTATTTATTTATTTATTTATTTATTTATTTATTGAGACGGAGTCTTGCTCTGTCGCCCAGGCTGGAGTGCAGTGGCACGATCTCGGCTCACTGCAAGCTCTGCCTCCTGGGTTCACGCCATTCTCCTGCCTCGGCCTCCCGAGTAGCTGGGACTACAGGTGCCCACCACCACGCCTGGCTAATTTTTTGTATTTTTAGTAGAGACGGGGTTTCACCGTATTAGGCTGGTCTCGAGCTCCTGACCTCGTGATCCACATGCCTCGACCTCCCAAAGTGCTGAGATTACAGGCGTGAGCCACCGCGCCCGGCCTAATGGGCGTTTTAACAGTTCATACAGTTTGGTATTATTATTCCCGCTCTACAAGTGAAGAAATTCTGAGAGGTGATGTCGTCGATGCAGGGTCGGCCCGAAATAGGCGGAGTTGGGATTCGAACTCATTTCACAGGCAGAGGGAGGAGAGCAGCCATAGCCACCTCCACTGGTTCCGACTCCAGCTCCCGGGCTCGCAGGAGTAAACGCGCATGCTCAGGGAGCTCGGTCGCGCATGCTCAGCGCAACGGCGGGGAAGACTCCAGCCGCCAGGGGGAGCGCGTGCCGTTCTTGCCTCTCTGGCCTGCGCCTCCTGAGCCGAGTAGATATCCCGGAGTTCCGCGCGGCGCCAGCCCTTCCGCCACGGCCGTCTCTGGAGAGCAGCAGGTAAGTGGTTTCCCGCACTGCCGGTATCCGCCGCCATCCGGACTCCCGGGTCCTCTGTGCAGGTTGGAGGATGGTTGGTTGTGGCGAGCGAGGCTGAAGGAGCCGGGACGCGGGGCTCTGGGCCTCGGGAACTGAGCCGGTACTCACCTCCGCCCCTTCTCCCCGTCGCTGTCCGCAGCCATGGCCCTACGCTACCCTATGGCCGTGGGCCTCAACAAGGGCCACAAAGTGACCAAGAACGTGAGCAAGCCCAGGCACAGCCGACGCCGCGGGGTGAGTGCGGGTGCCGCGCGGAGGTTGTCGGGCCTACCCTGACGGCCGCCCCTTTCCCCCCTAGCGTCTGACCAAACACACCAAGTTCGTGCGGGACATGATTCGGGAGGTGTGTGGCTTTGCCCCGTACGAGCGGCGCGCCATGGAGTTACTGAAGGTCTCCAAGGACAAACGGGCCCTCAAATTTATCAAGAAAAGGGTAGGTGGGCGCTGCCGGCCGAGGGGCGGGGTGGCCGGGCTGACGGCGGCCTCGTCCCTGGCAGGTGGGGACGCACATCCGCGCCAAGAGGAAGCGGGAGGAGCTGAGCAACGTACTGGCCGCCATGAGGAAAGCTGCTGCCAAGAAAGACTGAGCCCCTCCCCTGCCCTCTCCCTGAAATAAAGAACAGCTTGACAGAAGCCCTGGCTCTCCTGCTGTCCGTGGGTGGGTGTGGGTGTGTCGGGGGCCCGCAGTCCCCTGTCTGGTGCCCGCTCTGAGCCACACCCTCTCCGGGTGCTGCCTGGTCGTGAATCAAAAGCCGTGGCCCGCCCACCCTTCCCGGGGCAGCAGGTGAGGAAGCCGCCGTACTGCAAATGACTTTAATCATTAAATAGCTTCTATGCCACACTCTGATTAAGCCGACTGAGGTCCCTGGGATC